AGGTGATCCTCCTACCTCAGCCTCCCGAGTAGCTGGGACAACAGGCACACATCACCATCCCTGGCTAATTTTTGTGTTTTTGTAAAGATGGGGTTTCACCATGTTGCCCAGGCTGGTCTTGAACTCAAGGACTCAAGCGATCTGCCCACCTCAGCCTCCCAAAGTGCTGGGATTACAGGTGTGAACCACTGTGTTAGGCCCAATATTCTCTCTCTTTTTTTTTTTTTTGAACCAATATTCTCTTTAAACATTTTTAAATACAGTTTTTTTGTTTTTGTTTTTGTTTTTGCTTTTGAGACGGAGTCTTGCTCTGTCACCCAGGCTGGAGTTGGAGTACAGTGGCGCAATCTTGGCTCACTGCAAGCTCCGCCTGCCAGGTTCACGCCATTCTCCTGCCTCAGCCTCCCAAGTAGCTGGGACTACAGGCGCCTGCCACCACGCCTGGCTAATTTTGTTTTTGTATTTTTAGTAGAGACGGGGTTTCACTGTGTTAGCCAGGATGGTCTCGATCTCCTGACCTCATTATCTGCCTGCCTCAGCTTCCCAAAGTGCTGGGAGCCACCGCGCCCTGCCAATACATTTTTTTTTTAACTTAACATAAATACTGCATGTTGTTAAAGACTCTTCATAAACACCACTTTTAGTTACATTGAGCTACCATTTTTATGCAGCCATTCCCACGCTGTTGGACCCGCCTCTCCTGAATGAGTGTGACTCTCTCTGGAAAGTACTCTGCCCTGTTTTTGTTTCCTCTTTCTGACTTCTCAGGCCCTGACTAAGCCAACAATAGCAGAGAGGTCCTTGTCAGAGTTGCTGGGACCACAACTCTTTCTGTTTTCCGCTAGCTTAAGCCCTAACTTATGTAAATGTACTTTGCACATTTCAGATCATGGCAAATATAATCAAGAAATGTTTGACAACTGTAGAAGTGCTATCTTTCTCATCAATCACATTTCCCATGATTGGAACAGGAAGTTTGCAGTTTCCCAAAGCTGTTTTTGCTAAACTAATCCTTTCAGAAGTGTTCGAATACAGTAGCAGCACAAGGCCGATAACTAGCCCTTTACAAGAAGTCCACTTTCTGGTATATACAAATGACGATGAAGGCTGTCAGGTATGGTTACATATCCCATCTGGTTAATTCTGGCAAGTGAACCCAAGCGCATTCAGATGTTTTTATAGATCTAGGAATAACCGTGTTTTCTAATCCTGTGCCTATAAGTGATGGTTGCTAATGGGAGGTTGTCATATGACTTAACTATGAGCCAACACTGATAACTCATGTTCCTAGACAGTTCATCAAGAGACAAGCTAATCTGTAATAAATACATTCTTAGAAAGAAGTGGAAAGTTATTGGCATAAAAATGGCCTAGACATTTTAACACTGACTACATGAAAGCTAAGTCATGGCTTTATCTATGGGGAAAGGGCAGAATGAGAGAAGCCTCAAGGATTTAGTTATTTGGATAGCATAGACCAGTCTACACAAGTCTGTGAGTGTCTACAAACTAGAAATAGCAGCACCATATTCAGCAGTGGAGAAGCAGTCAAGGCACACTAACTAAGTAGTTCCCACTGACATTAGAAGAATGGTATACTTAGGTTTAATCTCAGTTTTGCCATTTAAAAGTTGGGTGACATACCTCTCTGAATCTCAGCTTTTTTTTTTTTTTTTTTTTTTTTTGAGACAGAGTCTCGTTCTGTTACCCAGGCTGGAGTGCAGTGGTGTGATCTCGGCTCACTGCAGCGGCGTGATCTCAGCTCAATGCAGCCTCCGCCTCCTGGGCTCAAGCAATCCTCCCATCTTAGCCTCCCTAGTAGCTGGGATTACAGGCATGTGCTACCACGCTCGGCTAATTTTTGTATTATTAGTAGAGATGGGGTTTCTCCATGTTGGCCAGGCTGGTCCTGACCTCAGGTGATCCACCCACCTCAGCCTCCCAAAGTGCTGGGATTACAGGCGTGAGCCACTGTGCCCAGCCTGAATCTCAGTTTTATCAAGTGTAAGATGAGTGTGGTAATAACACCTTTCGGAATTGTTCTAACTATTAAAACGGGTGTATTTGAAGTGTTTTGCATGATATCTAGCACATAGAAAACCCCCAAAACTGGTAGTAGTCATTACCCAACTTTAAGGACTGACAAGCAATTGCTACAACTTACTAACATCACCACTTAAACTGGATCAAAGATAATTTTGTTTTTTAAGTTCTTAGTTATACTTACCCATTCTGGATGGAAGTGTGGTCTTTCCAGAGATGTTTCCCAGAGTTCCCCAGAAACACTCCAAAGTATTGCATGATGTAGTTTGTAAGCAAATTTATCCATAGGAAATAATAATAATATTTTAAAAAACAACATTTACCCCCAAAGGTTCTTAGTTTTTTTCCCCCGGTAAATATAAAATATCCAGAGACATATTTTTTTGCTCAAAGATAAACTGGGGGAAATTATTATTAGCAAACTGTTCGTGATATCTGTGTCCTTGTTGAGTTCACAATAACATCTGCCCTTTATTGGGGTGACATCTTCAGTAGCAATCTGGAAAGTAACTGCCCCAAATTTCATTGTTAACCAAGAATTAGAAACATGGACTGGTGCAGTGGCTCACGCCTATAATCCCAGCACTTTGGGAGGCTGAGGCAGGGGGATTGCTTGAGTCCAGGAGTTCAAAACCAGCCTGTGCCACATGGCAAAACCTCATCTCTACAAAAAATACAAAAAATTAGCCGGGCGTGGTGGTGTACATCTGTAGTCCCAGCTACTTGGGAGGCTGAGGTGGGAGGATCAGTTGAGTCCAGGGGGTTGAGGCTGCAGTGAGTCAAGATCATGCCACTGCACTCCAGCCTGGGCAACAGAATGAGACTCTGTCTGCAAAAAAAAAAAAAAAAGAAAAGAAAAGAAAAGAAAGAAAGAAAGAGAAAAAGAAAAAGTAGAAACAGTCCCAAAGATACCTGAAAAGAAAGAAAATGGATGAAGACAACCCAAGTGAAACTTTATAACTCTACTCTGTCGCCCATTGCTCAATTTTATCACTCACACGACCAAAATGCCTTTTTGTTTTTTCCATTTCTAAACAAAACTTCAATGTCTGAGGTTTTCTAACGTGGATTTTCGTGTTTTCATTCAGGAGGCTTTGGCTGGACCTAAGAGATGAAGCATACTGTATGTATTTGTTGTTAATCAACCCCAGAATGTTGTTGTAGTCAGTAACTGTTTCTATTTCCAGGCATTTTTAGATGAATTCACTAACTGGTCAAGAATAAATCCCAACAAGGCCAGGATTCCCATGGCAGGAGATACCCAAGGTCTGGTAAAGTCGTTCTGCTAAGGAAATATTGCCCATTCTTTACCTATTTTCTTTCTTTTCAGGTGTGGTCGGGACTGTCTCTAAGCCTTGTTTCACAGCATATGAAATGAAAATCGGTGCAATTACTTTTCAGGTTGCTACTGGAGATATAGCCACTGAACAGGTAGATGTTATTGTAAACTCAACAGCAAGGACATTTAATCGGAAATCAGGTACTTTATTTAAGCAATATATTGTAATTATTGATGCCTTTTACCATTAACATGTCTTATTTAGGTGTGTCAAGAGCTATTTTAGAAGGTGCTGGACAAGCTGTGGAAAGTGAATGTGCTGTACTAGGTATGGGCACATGTTACTTTTGACTACAAACTCTGCATGTTTGTTTTTCTTTCCTTTTTTTCAGCTGCACAGCCTCACAGAGATTTTATAATTACACCAGGTGGATGCTTAAAGTGCAAAATAATAATTCATGTTCCTGGGGGAAAAGATGTCAGGAAAACGGTCACCAGTGTTCTAGAAGAGTGTGAACAGAGGAAGTACACATCGGTTTCCCTTCCAGCCATTGGAACAGGTTTGCAGCTTATCATTCTATAATAAAATTTGGAAACTTCTTTGTCATTAAATTTTTTTTTCAGGAAATGCCGGAAAAAACCCTATCACAGTTGCTGATAACATAATCGATGCTATTGTAGACTTCTCATCACAACATTCCACCCCATCATTAAAAACAGTTAAAGTTGTCATTTTTCAACCTGAGCTGCTAAATATATTCTACGACAGCATGAAAAAAAGAGACCTCTCTGCATCACTGAACTTTCAGTCCACATTCTCCATGACTACATGTAAGATGTTCACTTTTTAAAAATCACCCTGCTGTTGTGTTTTGACCAAATGCTGACTTTCCAGGTAATCTTCCTGAACACTGGACTGACATGAATCATCAGCTGTTTTGCATGGTCCAGCTAGAGCCAGGACAATCAGAATATAATACCATAAAGGACAAGTTCACCCGAACTTGTTCTTCCTACGCAATAGAGAAGGTAATACTGTGTTAAAATTTACTGTTCAAAAATTCTGAAATATTTTGTCTTTTGTTACCTGCAGATTGAGAGGATACAGAATGCATTTCTCTGGCAGAGCTACCAGGTAAAGAAAAGGCAAATGGATATCAAGAATGACCATAAGAATAATGAGAGACTCCTCTTCCATGGGACAGATGCAGACTCAGTGCCATATGTCAATCAGCACGGCTTTAATAGAAGTTGTGCTGGGAAAAATGGTAAGGAAGCAAGTAATTTGGCTGATCAGAATTCTTAGGAAGGTTTTTGTCTTTCTCTTTCCAGCTGTATCCTATGGAAAAGGAACCTATTTTGCTGTGGATGCCAGTTATTCTGCCAAGGACACCTACTCCAAGCCAGACAGCAATGGGAGAAAGCACATGTACGTTGTGCGAGTACTTACTGGAGTCTTCACAAAGGGACGTGCAGGATTAGTCACCCCTCCACCCAAGAATCCTCACAATCCCACAGATCTCTTTGACTCAGTGACAAACAATACACGATCTCCAAAGCTATTTGTGGTATTCTTTGATAATCAGGCTTACCCAGAATATCTCATAACTTTCACGGCTTAAAAATATTTTTATCATCAAAGAGATGATTTAAGTCATCTGTAAGAACAACATGCAATCTTTGTCTTTGCTTCTGGCCTGTGTAAGCAGATGAAAGTTTCCCTTTTAGGTGCCAAAATGCTGAAAATTACCTTTTTAAAGTGCTCTATTGCTGCGATTTGTAGCATACCTTTTTTTCTCAGCAAATTGATGGGTGGAAGCTGAGAAATGTATGGTAAATGTCACAGAGCTACAACCATTCACAGACACCAAATCTCTAGGAGAATAAAAAGCACATTATTCTTTTTCTATCAGAAAAAAACAAGATGCATCACCTTAAAACCAAGATGACATTGTTCTTCTTGGAACATGTTAAGACATCGAATGGTGGCGGGTTAAACTGTACTGCTTAAGTGGAGCGGCTACCGTTATGCATCTATCACAGTTGGGGATTTTGCCTTATTAAGGAAAACTTGTCAATAGTTCAGCTGAAATGACTGAATCACAGAATATTAACTCTGTTATGGAACAAATCATAACAGATTTTACCTGTTTACATTTCAGGTAAAAATGTATCGCATTGTTATCTAATATTAAAAAATTACCCCCAATTTTAGTGACTTAATCCCACACAGTCTTTATGGGTCAGGAATTCAGGCATGGCTTACCTGGATCATTCTGCTAGGGTCTCTCTGAAGTTACAGACAAGATGTCAGGGGATGTGGTCGTTTGAAGGCTTGTCTGGGCTGGAGGTCTATTTCCAAGGTGAATCACTCACATACCTGGCACGTTTCTGTCAGGTATTGGCAGTCCTCAGTTCCTCTCCTCTCAGGCCTCTCCACAGGCTGCTTGAGTGTCCTCATGACACAACAGTTGGCTTACTCCAGAGTGAGCAACTCAAGAGAGAGCAAGGCAGAAGCTACCAAATCTTTATGTTTGAAGTCATGCACCATCTTTTCCACGAGTATCCTGTTGATTATTTTGATCAGCTTGTTCAGTCTGGGAGGGAATTGCACAAGGGCATGAATACTCCACTGGCAAGGATCATTGGGGGCCATCTTGGAAGCTGTGTGAATGAGCAAATGAATGCACAGATAGAATATTAGCAGTGACAATGATGCTAGAGGTCACCTACCCCACTGTCCTCTTGTCCTTCTCCCCCAACCCTCCCCTGCTCCCAGGCAAGAAGCCCTCTAGCCTCTGCTTGATCACTTTCAGCACTCAACATCTTCAGGGAACCTATTCCGCCGTGGGACAGTGTTAATTAGTGGAAAACTCTTTTTCAAAAGTTGAAATCAGTTCCTCTGTGTCTATTACCTGCTGATCACTGTCCAGACTTCTGGAGGACACAGAGCAAGTTTTATTCCTCTTACTGATGGTAGCCTTTCAGATCCATCCCTTCCCTCCAGTATATTAGAGTTACGTAAATTCTTAAAATGCTTAGCAGCTCATTTATCCTGAAGCATCACTTTTGAAGAGTTACAGACATTTAAGAAGTATTTACATTATCATAAATAAATTACATGCGCATTTAAAGAGAACAGAAAAGTATAAAGAAAAATAACTCACCAAACTCACTCATAATTCCAGCACTAAGGGAAAACCACTGCCAATTTCTCATGTCTCCCTTCCAGTTTCTTCTCTGTCCAAATTCAACAAAGTCAAAATCACATTTTGTTCTGTCACAAATCATATAATATTATTTCTACCATTTTTCTTTTTTTAATCTTTTTTTATTATACTTTAAGTTTTAGGGTACATGTGCACAATGTGCAGTTTAGTTACATATGTAAACATGTGCCATGTTGGTGTGCTGCACCCAGTAACTCATCATTTAGCATTAGGTATATCTCCAAATGCTATCCCTCTCCCCTCTCCCCACCCCACAACAGGCCCCGGTGTGTGATGTTCCCCTTCCTGTGTCCATGTGTTCTCATTGTTCAATTCCCACCTGTGAGTGAGAACATGTGGTGTTTGGTTTTTTGTCCTTGCGATAGTTTGCTGAGAATGATGGTTTCCAGCTTCATCCATGTCCCTACAAAGGACATGAACTCATCATTTTTTATGGCTGCATAGTATTCCATGGTGTATATGTGCCACATTTTCTTAATCCAGTCTATCATTGTTGGACATTTGGGTTGGTTCCAAGTCTTTGCTATTGTGAATAGTGCCGCAATAAACATACGTGTGCATGTGTCTTTACAGCAGCATGATTTATAATCCTTTGGGTATATACCCAGTAATGGGATTGCTGGGTCAAATGGTATTTCTAGTTCTAGATCCCCGAGGAATCGCCACACTGACTTCCACAATGGTTGAACTAGTTTACAGTCCCACCAACAGTGTAAAAGTGTTCCTATTTCTCCACATCCTCTCCAGCACCTGTTGCTTCCTAACTTTTTAATGATTGCCATTCTAACGGGTGTGGGATGGTATCTCATTGTTGTTTTGATTTGCATTTCTCTGATGGCCAGTGATGATGAGCATTTTTTCATGTGTTTTTTGGCTGCATAAATGTCTTCTTTTGAGAAGTGTCCGTTCATATCCTTTGCCCACTTTTTGATGGGGTTCTTTGTTTTTTTCTTGTATATTTGTTTGAGTTCATTGTAGATTCTGGATATTAGCCCTTTGTCAGATGAGTAGATTGCAAAAATTTTCTCCCATTCTGTAGGTTGCCTGTTCACTCTGATGGTAGTTTCTTTTGTTGTACAGAAGCTCTTTAGTTTAATTAGATCCCATATTTCTACCATTTTTCATTAAACATTACAAGTTGTTCTCTTGTGTTCTTATTTTTTCTGTAAACATAATTTTAATGGCAGAGATATTCTGCTTTATATCTTTCCCTATTTTATGTATATAGAATTATAAAGTTTTTAAAAATGTAATCATCATTATTTATAGTTTAATAATCAGTTTCATCTTGCAGTGTATCATTTTCCTCGTCATTAAATATTTTACGTATCATTTTTAATGGTTGCACCGTATTTCATTGCCTGTTTCTAC